TGGTCATAGAAGGACTGAGGATACGCAGCCTGGTTATCGTAAGAGCTTTGGGGAAGAAGCGCAGGAAGGAAGAACCATGGAAGACTGAAACAGGATTCCACCGCCTTCCTGTAGGCATTGTGGTGGCTTTGCATCCAAGCCATTGCTTGATGATAATGTTGCCAGTATCTTGCATATACTGGATGAGAATACCAAGGCCTGGTAGCTTTTGATGTTGATGCCTTCACCACTGCCATCTCCGATTGTGAAAGTCCAAATGGGTGCCGAAACTTGTGGGCGCGCAGCTTGCAGATCCTGGGCGGTGGCCAAGCAGGCCATGTTTTAGAATTCTTTCCAGGCGGGTCGCATTGGCTCACGCCTGTGATCCTAACACTTTGGGAGGCGGAGACGGGGCTGGGGGTGGGGGGATCGCTTGAGTCCAGGAGTTGGAGACCTGCTTGGGCAACATGGCAAAACCCCCATCTCTATAAAAATAATTTAAAAATTTTTTAAAAGAATTATTATTTCCATTTTATTTCAGTGCTTTGTCCTTTAAGAAAATTTATTGACATAGCGATAATCAGACTCCATACGCTATTTTGTATCTTGCTTTTCAAATTTGCCACAGGCTTCTAGAAACGTCCCAGACTTCTGTGTCTCCATGGAGGAAACCCCGTAAGTACTTACAAATGTTATGATTAGTCATCCCTAGCCAATACTAAGCAAAAGGTAGGCATGCGGTTTTATTAGTTTGGGCAGGAAGAAGGCATTCCAACCGGCTTCTTTCGCTCTTGCCAGGTTCAAACATGGCGGGCCGCAGCCGGCCCTTCCCGTACACTCGGCTTGCTTTCCCACAACCCCCGCCAATCTTTAGCGCTCCTTTTTTACCTTCCTTCCCCGTCAGCGGCTCCAGAGGGTCAGCACCTCCGAGCGTGACAGCGGACCTGCTTCCCGCCCCCCACGCGAGGGCCCGCCCACCAGCCCGCGTCAGCCAATAGCAGGCCGCGCCGATGGGGCTGGTAGCGCCGGTCGGCCCCGCCTCCCCAGCCTCGCTGTGGCCTGCGGCTCCCGGGCTGGTAGCGCGCCGCTCTCGGTCGCGCGGAGTGATCGTGTGGAATCGCGGGTCGCGGACGCTCGCCGCCGGCCATAGCTCAGCCTAGCGCCGCCAAGGCCGACGGCCCTCAGCCTCTGCCATGGACTTCGAGGACGGTAAGCGCTGCCTCTGGCTGGTCGGCGCAGCTCTAATTCCTTTTTGTTAAATGTGTCTTCATAGATTACACACACTCCGCCTGCAGGAATACTTATCAGGGCTTTAATGGTAAGTATCCTCTTTCAGCTTTTCTCTTCATGTTACTGACAATTTCTTATTGACTCTCTTTTAGGAATGGATCGTGATTATGGCCCTGGATCTTATGGAGGTCTGACATTCAAGGATATTTATCTAAAAATTCATATAACTTTTTTCTTTTTAAACTCTTATAGGGATGGATCGTGACTATGGCCATGGATCCTATGGGGGTCAGAGATCCATGGATTCCTACCTAAACCAGTCATATGGCATGGACAATCACAGTGGTGGTGGTGGGGGTAGCAGGTAAATTGCTTAATCATTTGGCCAAATAATTATTGTTTTTTCCCTCACTGTGCAACTTTTCCAGGTTTGGACCTTATGAGTCTTACGACTCCAGGTCTTCTCTGGGTGGGCGAGATCTGTACAGATCTGGCTATGGTTTTAATGAACCCGAACAAAGCCGCTTCGGAGGTAGTTATGGTGGTCGATTTGAGAGCTCCTACCGGAATAGCCTTGACTCTTTCGGAGGTAGAAACCAGGGCGGGTCTAGCTGGGAAGCACCTTACTCCCGTTCAAAATTGAGGCCTGGGTTTATGGAGGACAGAGGAAGAGAGAATTACTCTTCCTACAGCAGTTTTTCTTCACCCCATATGAAGCCTGCACCTGTAGGCTCTCGGGGGAGAGGAACGCCTGCTTATCCTGAAAGTACGTTTGGAAGCAGAAACTATGATGCTTTTGGAGGACCATCAACAGGCAGAGGCCGAGGCCGAGGAGTAAGTACAACAGAATCTTTTCAGATTCTTTTTGCTAATATTTATTGATTTCACAAATTTACAGCATATGGGTGATTTTGGAAGCATTCATAGACCCGGAATTGTTGTTGACTATCAAAACAAATCCACCAATGTGACAGTTGCTGCTGCAAGAGGAATAAAGAGAAAAATGATGCAGCCATTTAATAAGCCCAGTGGAACCTTTATCAAGAAACCCAAACTAGCAAAACCTATGGAGAAGATAAGCCTCAGCAAATCACCCAGTAAGTAAGAAAACATAATTGCTATGATTCAGTTTAGCTTTTACTTTTTTGTGTAATATCCTAGCAAAAACTGATCCTAAAAATGAAGAGGAAGAAAAGCGGCGAATTGAGGCTCGGCGAGAGAAACAAAGGCGCAGAAGAGAAAAAAACAGTGAGAAATACGGAGATGGATACAGGTTTGTACTTAGAGTCAGAAAATTAGGTTCATTATTTAAAGGAAAACTTTTTTTTCTCTTACAGAATGGCATTTACATGTTCATTTTGTAAATTTCGAACATTTGAAGAAAAAGATATTGAACTGCATCTGGAAAGTTCTTCACATCAGGAAACATTAGATCATATACAGAAACAAACTAAATTTGATAAAGTAGTTATGGAGTTTTTGCATGTGAGTAGCTGTTTTTGAAGTGAGAAGCATTTGCTATTTAGATTCTTTCTATTTTGTTTTCTAGGAGTGTATGGTGAATAAATTCAAGAAAACATCTATTCGTAAGCAACAGACAAATAATCAAACAGAAGTAGTTAAAATAATTGAAAAAGATGTTATGGAAGGTAAGTATTTAAAACAAATTATTTTAAAATTCTTATTTCTTTAATAATTGGATGTCTTTTGTAGGTGTTACTGTAGATGATCACATGATGAAGGTAGAGACAGTTCATTGCAGCGCTTGCAGTGTTTATATCCCTGCTTTACATAGTTCAGTTCAGCAGCACTTAAAATCTCCTGATCATATCAAAGGGAAGCAGGTAAAATTTTCATCTGTCTTAATAAAGTTGCCCAAGAACCCTCAGTGTGTTCTGTTTTTTATAGGCTTATAAGGAACAAATAAAAAGAGAGAGTGTCTTGACTGCTACAAGCATTTTAAATAATCCAATAGTGAAGGCGCGATATGAACGTTTTGTTAAGGTAAGATTTTAGGGCAAAAACCTTTTCAATAACTGATTTTGAAAGCCATTTCTTATGTTTTTAGGGTGAGAATCCTTTTGAAATTCAAGACCATTCTCAGGATCAGCAAATAGAAGGAGATGAGGAGGATGAAGAGAAGATTGATGAACCTATTGAAGAAGAGGAGGATGAAGATGAGGAAGAAGAAGCAGAGGAAGTGGGGGAAGTAGAGGAAGTGGAAGAAGTAGAGGAAGTGAGAGAAGGAGGAATAGAGGGCGAGGGAAATATACAGGGAGTAGGGGAAGGAGGGGAAGTAGGGGTAGTGGGAGAAGTAGAGGGAGTGGGGGAAGTAGAGGAAGTAGAGGAATTAGAGGAAGAGACAGCAAAGGAAGAACCTGCTGACTTCCCTGTTGAGCAACCTGAAGAAAATTAAATATAAGGTATTAGATTTAAAAGGAGCTTTACATTTCGGTTCTAATGTAAAAAAGGGTAAGAAATTTAATAGCTTAAAATATGAATTAACACCCATGTTGCATGCATTCCACATATTAAAATTTGTTTTATATAATTTCTAAATGTTTAACATTTGTTTAATAAAATGAAGGCAAAACTATTTTAGTTTAGTTTTTATAGCTACCAGACTTAGATCCGATAAATTGTTTGTATAATTTTTAAGCTTAATTTTTATTACTTTATTGGTGTTAAGGATAACAAATGTGTATTGTTAGTATATCTATTCTAATCATTTTATCTTAAATGCTGCTCTTGGGAGTGAATATTCAAGTGTGCATCAATTTTTTGAATACTTACCCTGGAAGATATAAACTGGGCAAGTATTTTGTGCTCTGTGTATTTTTTTACTGCATTAGACATTGAATAGTAATTTGCGTTAAGATACGCTTAAAGGCTCTTTGTGACCATGTTTCCCTTTGTAGCAATAAAATGTTTTTTACGAAAACTTTCTCCCTGGATTAGCAGTTTAAATGAAACAGAGTTCATCAATGAAATGAGTATTTAAAATAAAAATTTGCCTTAATGTATCAGTTCAGCTCACAAGTATTTTAAGATGATTGAGAAGACTTGAATTAAAGAAAAAAAAATTCTCAATCATATTTTTAAAATATAAGACTAAAATTGTTTTTAAAACACATTTCAAATAGAAGTGAGTTTGAACTGACCTTATTTATACTCTTTTTAAGTTTGTTCCTTTTCCCTGTGCCTGTGTCAAATCTTCAAGTCTTGCTGAAAATACATTTGATACAAAGTTTTCTGTAGTTGTGTTAGTTCTTTTGTCATGTCTGTTTTTGGCTGAAGAACCAAGAAGCAGACTTTTCTTTTAAAAGAATTATTTCTCTTTCAAATATTTCTATCCTTTTTAAAAAATTCCTTTTTATGGCTTATATACCTACATATTTAAAAAGAGAACATGAGCTTGATAGAGGATCTATTCTTAAATAATTTATTTTCAAACAACCGTCTATGTCACTAAAAAGTAGTGCTCTTATTTTTTTCAATCTTTACTGTGGCCTCTTTTGAGAGTAGGGTCCGTAGTTTTTTTTTTTTTTCTTTTTTGGGACAGGGTTTCACTCTGTCACCCAGGCTGGAGTGCAGTGTAGCCTCAACCTCCTGGGCTCAAGCGATCCTCCAACTTAGCCTCCCAAGTAGCTGGGACTGTTAAGTGTGAGCCACCATGCCCAGCTAATTTTTGTAGTTTTTGTAGAGACAGGGTTTTACCATGTTGTCCAGGCTGGTTTTGAACTCCTGGGCTCAAGTGACCTGTCTGTCTTGGCCTCCCACAGTGCTGGGATTGCAGGTGTGAGCCACCATGCCTGGCATAGGGGGCTGTATTTCAGTGAAATTAGAAAAGTTTTGAGGCATCGAATGGATAAATGGATGGATATATCAAATTGTAAGGTATTAAGTGGGTGAATGTATGGACATTTGTAGAATCCCACAGATAATTTATCTTTTTGTGTAAAATAAGGCTTTTAAAACTAGACTTTCTGAACCAATACAGTTTTTTTTTTTTGAGGTGAACTAGGTTTGCCTAGCTTTAAGCTAGCAATATCTGATAGATACTTGCATCTAATTTTAGGGATTTGGTGCCAAATAAGAGAAGGGTAGTTGAAGACTAGATAAATTTGGATACTATCTAGGAGTCTGTATTTACTTAGCAGGCTTTTGAAAGCCGTTTTGCTTAGGAGTTCAAATTTTAAGGATAATAGGACTTGTTACCCTCTTATTTCTCCTTTATTTTTAAAAATATTTGTGGAAGGGCTAAGGTAAAAGAATAATAAATTCCTCTAGGTTATTAGTATTTGGTTCTTCTGATACTAAGCTGAGTGATTTTTTTTAAAACAATGTCTCTGGTAGTCTGATTGAGATATGAAACTTTTGGGAAGAAAACCATTATGTAACAAGAATCCTATGTAACAACTGGGTAAATGTTTTAGAATGAGAGATAGGAAAGAACATCTAAATAGTACTTTTTTGTGGGACGCATGAGCCTTTATACAGCCTAGCTAATTTGCAAGGTAATGATAAATAAAAGTGTATTTTGTTACTGTGCTTAATTCAGAAATTCAAATTCATGTATTTCCTATTGGATAATTTGTAGGCGGGCAGTTTACTTTATAGTCAGGTTAGTTTTTGTGATCCTTAGTGTTTATATTTGCATTGCTTTTGTAATAAGGATGTATATAAGATCTTAAACGCCTTTCAACTTCTGTTTTCAAGTATCACTTGTTTTCTCTATTACAAAGTGAGATACATAGTTCTAAATAACCAAAGAAATTTATTTATAACCTACACAGTTGTTTCAGCTCCATGCCTAGGGACTATCCTGTATTATTCGCTTTTTATCACTTTCTACCTACAGTCTACCAAAAAGTCTGTCTGTTCTACTTCCAAAATTTATCTGCCGACTCTTCTACCTCCACTGCAACCAACCCAGTTCAAGTCATGATAATTTCTTGTTAACTAATCTTGATTCCACCCTTACCATGATAGATTCAGTTTTCTACACAAGTATAAGCTTTTAAAAATGTAATTCAGATGATGTTAATCTCATGCTTTTTTTTTTTTTGTACCTATACAGTTAGAACTCCTTATCATGTTGATCAGACTGGCCTAGCTTTACAACTTTATATCATATACCATTCTTACCAGCCATAATGGCCTTTTGTTACTTTTTTGATGAGTTCTTTCCTACAAAGACCTTTGCATTTTCTTATTCTATAGCCTATACCCATCAGCTTTCCTTGGCTGATTCTTCATCCTTCAGGTCACCTTAAATGTTAGAAAAGGGGAGTAGTTCTAAAATGTTTGTAGAAACGAGGATTTGGGGGTACCAACCTAGATTTTACTAGAGCATATTCTTTGGAGGTGTTCTTTTTTTCTACTTTTTTTTTTTTTTTCTTTAGGTTCTGTCTTTGTCATGCAGGCTGGAATTCAGTGGCACGATCATGGCTTACTGCAGCTTTGACCTCCTGGGCTCAAGCGGTCGTCCCGCCTTAGCCTCCCAAGTAGCTGGGACCACAGACGTGCACCATCACACTCAGCTAATATTTTTTTTGTAGAGATGGGGTCTTGCTTTGTTGCCCAGGCTAGTCTTGAACTCCTGGACACAAGCAGTCCTCCCACCTCAGCTTCCCAAAGTGCTAGAATTACAGGCATGAGCCACCACGCCTATCCTGGAGGTGATATATTTTTAACAAATATCTCACATGATTTTGAAGGTAGTGGTCAGTGATTGCACTTTGAGGACATTCATAGGGCCCTCATACAAATTTCTGGTGCCTGTAACTCTTCCCCTATCAAGGCAGGAGTTTCCGCCCTTTTGAATATAAACATAGGTTTGGGGGATTCTTCATAATACTTTCTGAAAGCACTGGAATCTATAACAGACCTGTGGGAGTCAGAAAATGGGGACTTTTCCCCCCTCATTTAATACTTACAACTATATTGGTAAGTTAGTAGGAGTAGTAATTTTCCCATATAATAAGCCCACTCTTGTACATGTAGAAACAGAGAAAAGAACTACAAAGGTAAATGTTAGTGCATGTTGAAATGTATTTAAGAACTCTGTTTTTGTTGGCAAGATTGTTCTTATTGTAGAAGTGGATATTATCAGATTATTTTAGATGTTATTCAACATTTGATTTATTTACCAAATTGTCCTTACTTTGAATATAAGCAAACTTTTTTATTGTGGTAAAGTATACATAGCATAAAATTACCATTCTAATCATTTTTTAATGTACCATTTAGTGGCATTAATTACAAGCAACCTTTTTTTTTTTTTTTTGAGACATAGCCTCACTCTGTCACCCAGGCTGGAGTTCAGTGGCACTATCTCAGCTCACTGCAATCTCTGCTTCCTGGGTTCAAGCGATTCTTGTGCCTCAGCCCTCCCGAGTAACTGGGATTACAGGCACACACCACCATGCCCAGCTAATTTTTTTGTATTTTTAATAGAGATGGGGTTTCATTATATTGGTTAGGTTGGTCTTGAACTCCTGACCTCAAGTGATCTGCCTGCCTTGGCCTCCCAAAGTGCTGGGATTATAGGCATGAGCCACCGCGTCTGGCATACAAACTTTTGATTACAGTTTGACACCTGTTGATGGACAGAAAATGGAGTAACCGTCCAGGCAGGAATGTTCTAGTCTGTGTGACAGTTACAGTTCATTTTATAAATAAACAATTGACTTTTTTTGGTAGTTATGGTCCCTACCCTCAGTGCTGTATCTCTATTTGGTATTCAAACAAATCCAGGGAATCTGCAAGGCTGAAGGGCAGATTCTTGGCAATGGTAAATTCAGTAGGTCCTGCCACCATTTGAGGCCTCCTCGGAGACAGCCATACTAGTCTAATCTCTTCTTGACTTTCCCTTCTTCTTTCCCAGTCCTCTAATTCCCAGAGGTCTGTTGTGAATTCTAATGCTTTCAGAAAATATTACGGAGAATCCCACAATGATAAAATTTCCCAGTTTTTGTTTTAAAACAAAGTTGAAAAATATTATATTAGGGGTCAGGGTGAGGTGCTGTTGATGGTGACAGATGGCCCCCTTGGCGACAGGGAAGTATGAAATAGCATGGAGTGTGGAAGGGTACTATGGGTAGCTTATTTATTAGATCAGTATAAAGTATAGATTTAAGAGAGTTAGATTAAAATGGCATGCTTGATTCAAGTCATTAAATTCTAAAGTTCTATTAAAATTGTAGAGGAGATACAATAATACAAATTTCAGCAATAAGGATAGATTTATAATCACACTAGGAAGACAAGAAGGGTGCTGTGAAATATTTCTAGAAGATACAAAACAAGGAATTAGATCTTGGTGAAACCAAGAGAGCCAAGGAACTGACAGCCACATGCCGATGATAATTAAAGAATTACCTCCAGTTGTAGAGACAGCTCTGAGATGGGGTGTCTGTAGTGTGCTAAGCCAGATTTTTGAAGGACTAGATAGTTATTCTGGTCTCTGACTCAGAGCTGCTGGTCCACAGAATTCCTCTAAGCTAAAGCTGTAACACAATTTGATGTTTGCCAAATAAGGTGAGACTCACAGAGTATATGTGCAGAGCATATAATGCAGAGCATACAAATAGGGGCCATCGAAGTGTGGCAATGCCCTAGGTATATTGTGATTACCACAAGGAGCTTTATTCCTCATACTTAGAAAACAAGCACACAAAGAAAAATCTGCCAGCTGTCTATTTCCCAATTTTCCTTCTGACTGTTCCTTTCTCCTTCCTCACACAATTAAAATGCTAGGTTTCCTGTAATCGCAATCTTCAGGGAATTTTTCACTCAAGCCCAGAAAATAAACTCCAGATAATGATACTGAGAAATTTATTGGTTGGAAAACTGCTATCTACAGGCCTTCCACTACCTATTTCTTAGTAGATTTTACATTTTTAAAGGGTTGTAGAACACCAAAACAATATATGACAGATACTGTGTTTGGGCCTTAAAGCCTACCCTTTATATAAAAAGTTTGTTGACTCCTAGGCTCTCATTTGCAAGTAGACAAATGAGAAACAGCAAATATTTAAGGAAAAGAGCAACATGAAAAATACACAGCAAACTTAACAAGCAGAAAGAATTCCTGGGGAAACAATTCAGGGGGAAAAAATGACCAAGTATAATTAGTATTATATGGAATAATAATTACTACTACTTATAATAGTTTCATATGTAATCCTCATCATATTATATGTCATAATCTTCAAATATTTTAGAGGTTATTGTACTAATTTTAAAAATGCAAGTTGCTATAAAGAAGTATCTTGGAAATAAACAGTTGTGAAAATAAACTCTGTTTTAGGCTGATTAGTTGAATAAACATGGCTGAGAATCAAATTACTGAGCTAGAATTTTGAGCTGAAGATACTTCCAGAGCTTACAAGAAAAGATAAAAAAGATGGAAGTTACAGTAAAAGACATAGATGTATCTCTTAAAGACATAGAAAACCCAGAACACCATCTGTTTAAAAATTAAACTTCATGAGATTAAGAGCCATATGTATAGAGAATTCACCATTGAATACCCTGCATATATCACAGTGCCAGGTAAATACTATGCAATAAATATTTTTGAATGTATGTATGTATGTTACAGTATAAATATATAGAGGAGTTCCAGAAAGTGAAAAAAGAAGTGAAGAATAGGAAAAAAAAAAAAATCTTCTGATGAAAGATTCATATTAGAAGTCTCCAGTGCTGAGCAAAAACAATGAAAAAGTCATGCAGGATGAATACTGACAAAATATGTGTAATCCCAAGCTTAGAAAAATCTCAAAATGTCTAAAGAGAAACAGTGTACCTATAAGGGGAAAAGAATCACATTGGTCTCAGACTTGTCATCTGTTCGTTGGAGTGCTACAACATACTGCTATTTTTGAAGTTCTGAGGGAGAACTGTTTTGAATTTAGACTTCTATCTTGAGTGAAACTGTCAAGAGTAAGGGCACAGCAAGGACATTCTACCAATTTTAGAACATGCAAGGATTTCAGAAATTAACTCATAAAACACAACCTGCACGGCATGGTATCAAATTATGTAAAGAAAAACTTGGTAAACAAGAAATTGTCAAATTTATAATCATAGCTACGTATTTGAACACAGCGCTTAGAAATTGTCAGATAAAGAGTTCAAAATAGAGGAAACATTTTGAATTATATAGTGCACAAATTTTAATAGCTATAGAATATTTGTTTTCAAATGCCATGAAAAAATGACCATGAAGCAAAAACCACAATATTTTTTTGTTTGTTGATAGGTAGGAATTCAGGGTCCATCCTGTCATCACAATGCAATGAAACAAAAAATTAGCAAGTGGATAGCAATAAATCAATTTTTAAAAATCAGACAAAAGAAAACACTGTCCTTGTAATGCTTGCATTTAAAAGGAAATAAAAACTTATGAAAGAGAATCTTTATTTTATTTAAGCAGTTCTAGATTATACAAAATGTTGAAACATCTCAATTTGGTCTCTGAGGCTAGCATAATCCTTATTCCAGAAAATTGTTCATCAAAGATAGCTATAGACCAGTCTCACTTACGAACAAATGTAATTTGTTGAAACTGGTCATGTTGAAAAAACATGACCAATTAAATATCCCAAAATAATGTGTCATGGTAGAGTAGGGTTTATCTGAAAACTGCAACATGACGATTATGTAACTCAATCCTTTAGGAAATTTATTACTTTAACTTAAAAAAAAATACCATAAGCTTGATAGATGCTCGAAAAACATTTCCTAAGATTGAACACATTCCAGATTTAAATTTTTCAGGCTGAGAATAGAATAAAGCCTTTGTAACTTGGCTAAGGACTAGGAAGGTCTTCCAGAAAGCTTCATCAAACATCTGCATTCAAGTCAGGATTAAGACAATAATGACTGTTGCCTATGCAACAATCATTTAACCCTAAGAAATAGAAGTATTAGGAAGAGAAAACATAGTCCTTATTTTGAGCAGTGTGATTGTAGAGACAAACATCCAAGAGAAACAGTTGAAAAACTATTAGAAATGACAAAAGGTAGTTTTGTTTAATAGTTCACCATGAAAATCTGTACTATATAGAAAATCTGTATATAGAATATAGCATTGGCCAATTGGAAATGTAATTTGAAAATCCCATTTGCAGCAAAACTTGGAACTGTATACTGTCTAAGAATAAACAATGGGAAAAATGCAAAATCCTTATGAGGAAAATGATACATTTTAATGGAGGAAATAAAATGCCTGAATAAACACTGTGTTCCTGTCTGAAAAATATTGTCTGTAT